CCGGCAGGCTGGGCCGGGCAGGCAGGAGTTAAGCCGCGCTCGCTTCCGACCCGCAGGTGGCGCCGTCCTGCCTTGGTGCCCGGCTCCGGGCGCTCCGAAGTGCGGGACAGAATAGCAGCGAGCGCGGAGCCGAAGCTCAGCCCCGACTTGTTGATCTCGCCCAGGCAGCCGCCGCCGCCGCCGCCGCGGGAGCAGGAGGAGGAGGAGGTGGAGGAGGTGCCGCGCGGCCGCGGTCCTGCCCCCGCGCCCCCGGCGCCCGCCGGCGCCCCCCGCCTCGGAGAGCGCGCCCCGGCCCCGCGGCGCCTGCAGCCCGGGCGAGTTGCCTGCCCGGCCGGGGTAGGCCCGGCTCAGCCCGGCCCCGGGACCGCCGCTGCCCACGGGCGGGGGCGCCCGGGCGGCCGGGACGATGCGCGGTCCCTGGCCCCAGGAGGCGGCCGCCCTGGGGGTGAGTGTTGGGGCGTACGGCCTTCCGTGGGGGTGCATGGGGACACGGACAGGGGGTTTGCCTGCCGCAGCTCGGCCTGTTGGTCTGCTCGGGCTCCGCAGCTCCAGGCTGGAGGGGAGCGGGGTGGGAGGCAGGCAAGGGCTGAGGCCTGAGGGGACGCGCAATCCCCATTCTGGGGCTAAGGCGTGAGCCCTACATGCAGGGGGTGCTCAGGGGAACCCCCCGAAATCACTAGTGCGCGGTAGGAGGATGGCACCTTTTGAAAAGGCCAGAAAATTTAGCTCATTTCCCCGCCTCCCACCTCCCCCACCCCTTCCCTTCCAAGCCCGGGGAAAGGCGCAGAACCCGGAGTTATAAAAAGCCATCGCGGGAGAGGAACGAGGAGGAGGAGTAGGAGGAGGAGGAGGAGGAGGAGGAAGAGGAGGAGGAGGGGGAGAAGGAAGAGGAGGGGGAGGAGAAGGAGGAGAAGGGGGCGGGGAAGGAGCGAGGGGAGGACGGAGCAGGCGGATCCCGAGGACTCTGCCCGCCCCTCCTGCGGTAGGGTTGGGGGCTCAGAGGGAGAGGCGAGAGCGGGCTTTTCCTCCTCGCGGCTCACCTTGTCGCTGGAGCAATCTCAGGAGATGCTCCAGTGTTTGGGAAGAGGGGTCGCTCCAGGACAGAGGGGCTGTTGTGCACACCCCGTCTGTTGTGACCTCGGACAGGTGGGCACCTGGAACCCCCGGAATTCCCCCAAACCCGCGTCCGCTTTCGCTTTCTGCCTCGCAGCCGTCGGGATGGAGGTGAGAAGACGGCCGTGACGCGCGCCCGCGGGGCCCCCTGCACCCCCAGCAGCCCACAGCGCTCCCTGCCCCCCTCCCCCGCAGCAGCGGGCCTTGCCGTCGAGTGACAGCGGCCTGGGGGGGCAGGGGGGGCGGGGGCGGCCGGATCAGCGATGCCGGCGGGCATGACGAAGCATGGCTCCCGCTCCACCAGCTCGCTGCCGCCCGAGCCCATGGAGATCGTGCGCAGCAAGGCGTGCTCTCGGCGGGTCCGCCTCAACGTCGGGGGGCTGGCGCACGAGGTACTCTGGCGTACCCTGGACCGCCTGCCCCGCACGCGGCTGGGCAAGCTCCGCGACTGCAACACGCACGACTCGCTGCTCGAGGTGTGCGATGACTACAGCCTCGACGACAACGAGTACTTCTTTGACCGCCACCCGGGCGCCTTCACCTCCATCCTCAACTTCTACCGCACTGGGCGACTGCACATGATGGAGGAGATGTGCGCGCTCAGCTTCAGCCAAGAGCTCGACTACTGGGGCATCGACGAGATCTACCTGGAGTCCTGCTGCCAGGCCCGCTACCACCAGAAGAAAGAGCAGATGAACGAGGAGCTCAAGCGTGAGGCCGAGACCCTACGGGAGCGGGAAGGCGAGGAGTTCGATAACACGTGCTGCGCAGAGAAGAGGAAAAAACTCTGGGACCTACTGGAGAAGCCCAATTCCTCTGTGGCTGCCAAGGTGAGTCTGGGATCTGGGGGCTGCTGGTCTGGGATAACTAAATCCCACTCTCTTCTCCTCACAGATCCTTGCCATAATTTCCATCATGTTCATCGTCCTCTCCACCATTGCCCTGTCCCTCAACACGCTGCCTGAGCTACAGAGCCTCGATGAGTTCGGCCAGTCCACAGACAACCCCCAGCTGGCCCACGTGGAGGCCGTGTGCATCGCATGGTTCACCATGGAGTACCTGCTGAGGTTCCTCTCCTCGCCCAAGAAGTGGAAGTTCTTCAAGGGCCCACTCAATGCCATTGACTTGTTGGCCATTCTGCCATACTATGTCACCATTTTCCTCACCGAATCCAACAAGAGCGTGCTGCAATTCCAGAATGTCCGCCGCGTGGTCCAGATCTTCCGCATCATGCGAATTCTCCGCATCCTTAAGCTTGCACGCCACTCCACTGGCCTCCAGTCTCTGGGCTTCACTTTGCGGAGGAGCTACAATGAGTTGGGCTTGCTCATCCTCTTCCTTGCCATGGGCATTATGATCTTCTCCAGCCTTGTCTTCTTTGCTGAGAAGGATGAGGACGACACCAAGTTCAAAAGCATCCCAGCCTCTTTCTGGTGGGCCACCATCACCATGACTACTGTTGGGTATGGAGACATCTACCCCAAGACTCTCCTGGGGAAAATTGTTGGGGGACTCTGCTGCATTGCAGGAGTCCTGGTGATTGCTCTTCCCATCCCCATCATCGTCAATAACTTCTCTGAGTTCTATAAGGAGCAGAAGAGACAGGAGAAAGCAATCAAACGGCGAGAGGCTCTGGAGAGAGCCAAGAGGAATGGCAGCATCGTATCCATGAACATGAAGGATGCTTTTGCCCGGAGCATTGAGATGATGGACATTGTGGTTGAGAAAAATGGGGAGAATATGGGTAAGAAAGACAAAGTACAAGATAACCACTTGTCTCCTAACAAATGGAAATGGACAAAGAGGACACTGTCTGAAACCAGCTCAAGTAAGTCCTTTGAAACCAAGGAACAGGGATCCCCTGAAAAAGCCAGATCGTCTTCTAGTCCTCAGCACCTGAACGTTCAGCAGTTGGAAGACATGTACAATAAGATGGCCAAGACCCAATCCCAACCCATCCTCAATACCAAGGAGTCAGCAGCACAGAGCAAACCAAAGGAAGAACTTGAAATGGAGAGTATCCCCAGCCCCGTAGCCCCTCTGCCCACTCGCACAGAAGGGGTCATTGACATGCGAAGTATGTCAAGCATTGATAGTTTCATTAGCTGTGCCACAGACTTCCCTGAGGCCACCAGATTCTCCCACAGCCCTTTGACATCACTCCCCAGCAAGACTGGGGGCAGCACAGCCCCAGAAGTGGGCTGGCGGGGAGCTCTGGGTGCCAGTGGTGGTAGGTTTGTGGAGGCCAACCCCAGCCCTGATGCCAGCCAGCACTCTAGTTTCTTCATCGAGAGCCCCAAGAGTTCCATGAAAACTAACAACCCTTTGAAGCTCCGAGCACTTAAAGTCAACTTCATGGAGGGTGACCCCAGTCCACTCCTCCCCGTTCTAGGGATGTACCATGACCCTCTCAGGAACCGGGGGAGTGCTGCGGCTGCTGTCGCTGGACTGGAGTGTGCCACGCTTTTGGACAAGGCTGTGCTGAGCCCAGAGTCCTCCATCTACACCACAGCAAGTGCTAAGACACCCCCCCGGTCTCCTGAGAAACACACAGCAATAGCGTTCAACTTTGAGGCGGGTGTCCACCAGTACATTGACGCAGACACAGATGATGAGGGACAGCTGCTCTACAGTGTGGACTCCAGCCCCCCCAAAAGCCTCCCTGGGAGCACCAGTCCGAAGTTCAGCACGGGGACAAGATCGGAGAAAAACCACTTTGAAAGCTCCCCTTTACCCACCTCCCCTAAGTTCTTAAGGCAGAACTGTATTTACTCCACAGAAGCATTGACTGGAAAAGGCCCCAGTGGTCAGGAAAAGTGCAAACTTGAGAACCACATCTCCCCTGACGTCCGTGTGTTGCCAGGGGGAGGAGCCCATGGAAGCACACGAGATCAGAGCATCTGAACTGCCCTGCCTTGGAGGAGAGACTTTTGGGTGAGGTCCAAAGAGGAGAGCTGTTCAGCTTACCTGCCACAGAGCTTTTCTGCATGAACTCTGGAACAGAAAGGCCCTGTAAAGCCCTCAGAGAGAAGAGAGACTCCAGAGAAGGCTCCCTAAGACCTTGAGAGCCATGACAGGTCCATCAGCATGAAGTTGGCCAAGCCATAGGGCACAGCACCTCCTTGTAACAACTCTATAGCCCTCTTTGGGAGATGACATGAGTGGAACTCACAGCCACCACTACCACCACTTTAGACAGGACCGAGGCCACATACTCCCCATTCTCTCGTGGCTTTCCATCTCAGCCTCGGAGGGCAACATTGACAGTCCTCCTGGCTTCAGCTAGAGAAGGATGCTGGAACAAGCGGCTGGTGTTGAAAGAGTGGGTTGACCAATTTGGTATTGAATGTTGCCCAGCCACCCCTAGGAACACCTGTCCATCACCTCCTGGATGGATTCCACTGTTAGACAGCTACAGGGAATGATTGGTCATGGGGAAGTCTCTGCGCCATAAGCCACGATCCCAGCGCAAAACCCTTACTCAAATGTCTTCATTGACTTCGGTATTTCATAGTACCTGAGATTTTATTTTGAGATACCATCAGGGTGAGTTGCACCACTTGTACTCAATTCTAATTGCCCCCTGGCAATCTGGGAAGGGTTCAGAAGGTGGGCACCCAGCCAACAGCATGAACTCAGAGCATTGTTTTAGGGTTGGAGGAGGAACACGCTTTCTTTACATCACTAGTGTAGACTCAAAAGATATGCAAGTGTCAAATATGCAAAAGAAATAGTTTATTCAAAGAGACTGTGTGTTACTGAAGAACAGCATAAAAATATGATTTTTTTACTTGCAAAAATGAAAGGAAAAAAATACCACGCATTGAAATGCCCAGTTCAGACTGAATAATTCCTGCTGCAGCAAGGAAAGTACCTACTATAATAGAAATTCTGTTTTGTTTTCTGTGGTTTTCAAGTTAAAAAAAAAAAAGTTAAAATAAAAAGCACTTTATGTTTTTCAAAAATAGGTTCTGCCAGGGACAGTGTCAACATCTTGCACTTTAAAATAAGCACTATTTCCCATAGCCCAATTGTTGGGACTGTAGTTGGATTGTTGCTACCTGCCCATTTCTGGCCAGCATGGGTAATATTGTGCTGGTATTACTGTCTGCCATATCAAAGTCTGTGGGCTCCTTCCCTGCCCCTCTGAAACCTTCCCTTAACCCTCATGGGTCAGGAGGGGTTCTTGCCCCTTGGGTGGGGCCTCTCATGAAGTCAAGTATACAGGAGACATGCACATCTCAAAAGGACACAGTGACAGTTGGACATTGGGTGTTTTACTCTGTTCTCTTTCTTGTCAACCAGCTATTGGTTTTTCAGTGTCACTGTCTGTACTAAAAGCTCAACTCTCCTTCCTGCAGCCATCGATGCAGCCAGTACAGACAAAAGCAATAAGTATTTGTGTGCATCCTGAGTGGTTCTGGTGTATTTCTTGGTGTTGGTTTTCCTGTCCTCGTTTGATGACCTGGCATTGTCCTGCCTGCTTTTAGTCCAACAGCATGGTGTTGTTGGCCATTCCTCAGTACAGTGGCATTAGGTTGAACCACTGATGAATACAATGCTATAGTGTTGGCTCACCTGTCAGTAAAGATGACATGTTATTGGTCTGCCTGTCTGTAGTACAATGGAACAATGTTGTTCTCTTAATGTAATGTTGATGGATGATGTCCCAAGTACAATAGTGTAGTTCTGTCTATCCTCAATACAGTAACAGGCATATGTCTTCCCAGTGGAAGAAAGATATGGTATTGGTTCACCTAGTCTTAAGTCTCAATATCATCTGTTGCTGGTCTGCCTGTTAGTACAATGGCATGATCCACCTCTCAGTACACAAATATCATGGAGCTGTTCTGCCTGCTCTTCATACATAAGGCATAAGGTTGAGCCACCTGCCACACATATGATGAGATGGGATCATTCCACCACCCTTAAAAATATGTCTTCTCTGCTGTATACAAACCCAATTCATAACACTTCTCAGCATCTCCAGAGACTGTAGATCCCCCCAAGAGGGTGCAGTCCTGTTCTTTGCCGCATTAACAGAGAAAACGAGAACGTCACTCTTCCTAGGTATCTTCAGAGTATTCGCGCAGCAACTGCAAAGGGACTTAGGGGCAGGGAGAGTGTGAGGTCATCCCGTGCCAGGCAGAGGAAGCAGCACTCCCAAAACACTTTGCTGAACACGCAGTCTGAGCTGGGGGCCTCTTGAGGAATGACTGTGGGACAGTTCTCCGCCGACCATCTCACATGTCTCTTCTTTGTTTTCATCACCATTAATGTCCACCATCAGCACAAATGTGAAAATTCAGGGAAAAAAACAAATGCTTTTTGATAAAAGTAAATAGTTGTGATTTCCAATTCAGATATTTTTAGAGCTGATGCTATCTGTAAAAAATAATAATAATAATAATATAGTCTATTTTACATATCAGGAAAGTGAACATGTTTCAATATAGCCATATATATTGAGAAGGAACTTACCACCCCTTCTTCCAATCGAGGCATTTCATTTGTTGGTTGAAGCAGATGAGAACTGTACAGATTGAAAATGATTTGTTTTTTTTTTTTTTTAAAAAAAACGAAAACCAATTGGTGCAACTCTCCTTGTAACCAAAGGCCCTTTCTGCCTTCTGTGGTCATGTAGGACCTGGCCCTTCCTTCCTTGTGTATTTTGTCCAACCGTAAAGTAGCATTTTATTGAGTCACTTTTGAAGGACGAATTCAGAAGTATCATTAAGAACCTACCTTTTCAGGCTTCATAGCCAGAGTCCTATAGAGTTCTTATAGAAACAGAATAATTGAAATTCAGCATATACTATGCTTAGAAAGTATTTTGTTTGGGTTTGATTGGGTTTTTTTTTCTTTTACTTGTGTGTGTATGTACTGGGGGAGTATAGCTTTTATTCTGTGCTCAATTCGAAAGAGAGTATTATAAGTTTTCCCAGCCCATCCACCCGCTAAAAAAGAACATATCCAAATTTTAATATGTATACACCCAACCTGTACCTATGTACGTGAATATACATGCACTGGGAAATCTACTTAAGAGTCTTCACTGAGAAGTTCACTCGATAGAAAGGTCTTGATAGAGAAGAGAAGAGGAAAGCAATGGTCTGAAGGCAAATCCTGCTTTAACTTGGTGGTCCATTTCCCATTCATTCCTGAACCAATGAGAGCAGAAAGAAACAAGTCAACCCAAACAAGCAAACTAGGGGCTGGACGCGGCGAATGGATGCTGGTCAGTTTGGCAAATTCACTGAAACTCATCAAGAACCCAGCTGAACTTGCATTCCAACTTCCACAATTATCTGAAAGGGCTAGGGACCAGGTAGCCATGTGTCCCAATCACACGGGGGAGAGTCTGCCACCGGCGGTGAGAGAGGTGGGGAAGCTTTGGAGGAGACAGTATATTCACCTTTTTATCTTTGGGTAAAAGAAACCAACAGGACTTTGGTGCAGTAGATTTCTCAGTGCCTTCTTTAGGAATTCTATCTTAAGCACACTTCAAGGGGAAAGAAAAAAGGAGGAGAGAACATTTGTTCCCGTGAAGTCCCTTTCTCCAAAGGACTGGGGATCAAGAAGGAAGAAGAGTAAGAAGGAAAAACAACAAAATCCTGAGGAGGCCATTTCTTTTAACCCACCCAGCTTGCCCCTGAAAACTGCTGGTGATACAAACTTTTTCAAACTGACTTCCAGCTTCTCCATGTGTCTTGGTAACTGTAGCCTCGTCTCTGCCCTTTCTCCTAATAAGATCCATGTTTCTAAGGAGAAAAACAAAACAGTATTCTCTTCTGTAAAACTGTAATGTATTGTTGATATTTGTAACTATTGTATATTTCTGTCTTGCTCCAGTCCCAGCTGGAGTGTCTAGTTCCATGGACAAGGGGATATTTAAAATTCACCACGGACAAGAGCCACTAAAGCCAGGTCTCTATCGCTAATCTCTCTCCTATTCTTATTTCTCTACCAACTAATCTCAAGTAACAATACCCCAGGCTTTTTTTCAGCCTCAATTCAAGTAACTTTGAATCAAAAGAGAGCAAGGCAAAAAGCCTCCGGACATGCTTCTTTGGGAAAGGACTTTTTCTGTAGCTGCAGAGTGGGCAGGAGGGAGAAGGGGCTCCCCTGAGACCCCGGCAGGACAATGGAAAGCTTCCAGCCCCGAGCTGATGTTTCCTCACCTATCACTGCTTATAGGACAGCATCCAAATGCTTTCATGTCACTCAGCCCAGGCAACCCAAACCAGTCCTGGCTACACCCAGAAATAAGAGTTACCTCTGCATTTTCTGTTGCCATTTTTCTGGCTCTAGAAGTATCTGATGCGCGACTATGTCATAGAATGTCCACGCATCTCAGAGTAGTCTATTTTTCTGTTCAGATAAAATATATATATATATGTATTTTTAGCAAATTTATAATAGGGCAATTGAGTCTAATTTCTTCTTTTGTAATACAGAACAATATCTTAGGAGTTTCATTGTTGGTCATTATCGTAGCTGATGTTTTCTGGTCTTTTGCAGTTCCTACCATTGTCCCTTGGGCTGTTTGGGTTTTCTTCCTTTTGATTCTGATTTCTTGAGGGTGGGGAAAGACTTTGGGGTTTGACTTCCTTGTGTAGGCATTTCTTGACACTAGGCCTGGACTCTGTCAATGCTGTGACTTTCCTCATTCATTTCTGTGTGTTTCTCCCATTCGTTGTTCTTAAGAATCCAGGGCATGAATGCAGGAATGAGACCCAGGGAAGCAGAGCTACAGATGGCCCTCAAAATCAGGATGGGATGTGGGCTGGTTTCACTTATATCCCACACCCCTTTAGGGATCTGAAGGGACTGAGTTTTCTCATCCCCAGAGATCTTGGAACCAAAAATCTCATGCAAGCAAACTCATCACTGGCATTTCTGAGATCCAGAACACATGTGAGTCCCTCCTGGCTGGGCTGCTCCCACATGTCCAGCACCCTGTCGGCCTGTAACATCAATCAGAGCTGAAGGTCAGAGGTTTTTCAGGTTCTCGTGAACCTCACAAGAACATGCTGGGCCTCCGATCTCACCAACTTGTTTATCAGTTCCTTGTTTCGATCTGTTTATTTATTTATTTTTTTGTTATTATTATTTTGAGACAAAGTCTTGCTCTGTTGCCCAGGCTGCAGTGCAATGGCGCAATCTCGGCTCACTGCAACCTCCTCCACCCAGGTTCAAGTGATTCTCATGTCTCAGCCTCCTGAGTAACTGGGATTACAAGAGCGCACCATCACGCCCAGCTAATTTTTGTATTTTTAGTAGAGGCAGAGTTTCTCCATGTTGGCCAGGCTGGTCTTGAACTCCTGACCTCAGGTGATCTGCCTGCCTCGGCCTCCCAGTGCTAGGATTACAGGTGTGAGCCACCACTGCACCCAGTCCATTTCAATCCATTTCTAACAGCTTCACCAAAAAACAGTGGCCAGACACCCTTGCAGCCAAACCCTGAGAAGAGATGTCCCCGAATCTGCTAGCTCATCTCCCCTTCCCTTGCCAGCTGCCTGGCTCCATAGAGCAGGAGGTGTGTGGCAAGGACAGGGGCAGTTTTCCAGCTTCCACCTATCCACGCCTGGGGGAGTTTTTGGACTGTCCTGATAATTAATTCCAGAGGCAGTTTTCAGTCCTGGGTGGGCGGAGGACATCTCACTAGGCAGGATCTTCAGCAGAAAGTGATTCTCCATCCGTCAACTCATGCAGGAAGATGAAGAAAGCCCAGATAATCTCCAACTTGCATTCGTTTAGGTTTTGGTATACCACCCACCTCACTGTCAGCTGCAGGGCTTGGGGCTCTGCCTAGAATCAGAAATTTGAGCCAAACTGGGACCCTCAGATGGCAGTGAGCCATCCCATCAGATAACTCCCAAGAGGAAGCCAACTCAAATATGAATTTTATTATTCTGGACTATGACCCTGATCAGAGTTCTCCCACCCCGAAAACCTCTGATAGTCTGGTTTGAACCAGAGTCAAATAAAACAGACAAGATTTTTTTTTCCTCTGCACAAAAGCAAAAAAACAAAACAAAAAAAAGTCTGCCAGTAGTTTCCTGGGTTTGATGCCCAGATAAGCAAACACTGTTGCCTATGGCTGTTGCTGTTTTCATCAAGAAAGAGGTTATATAGTTTGCATTTCCATCCACTCTCCCTGATTTTATCTTAACCTAGAATTTCTCCTGAACTACCCCAAATGCCAACTTGAATTTGGGTAGGGCTCTGTTAATCGAGGGAACCCTCATCTTCACTTATAAACCTAATTCTCTGTTCCTCCCTCCAAAGATCCTGAAAAGATCTCCTAAAGGCTGGCCAGGATGGGGTGGAGTGGGGCAGTGCACCTGAAGAAAAAAACTTAGCTGCCAGCTGGCTGTATGCAAGTTCTCCGAAAATTTCTATTGTATGAAAGGGATGGGGTCAATTGCAGCTCAAATTAAGGAAGCCCTCCTAACAGGCTGGGTTGTCTGACCATGGAGCTCAATGCCATGGTGGACAGTGAGCTCCCTTATATCACAGGTGTTTAAAGAGAGGCTGGCTAGATGGTGTAAAAAATGGGCATTGCAGAGGGGCCCTAGCATTGCATGGAAACTGGGCTGAACAACCACAGAAATTCCTCTTTGTTTCTTGGAGTGTGTGTGTGTGTGTGTGTGTGTGTGTGTGTGTGTGTGTGTGTAGGTGGTTTCAACACTCTGGATATAAGCTCAAGCCACTGAGGCAAAGGCATGCAGCACAATTAGCAGGAATGCAACTTCTGGGCTTTGGAGCTCTCAGAGGGGGTGTCCAAGAGACAAGTCTGCTTCCTTCCGGCTCCGTCTTGGAACATTTTAATGACTGTCAGTCACCAATCCAACCCATCCCCAGTGGCCTACCAGGCACCACATTGGGATGAGACTCATGCTACCCTTCCCCAGGCCAGCCAAGGAGCAATCCACGCTGTCCCCCATCCCTGGCTGGCTGTCTTATGGTGCTTCAGCCCCTCCGCCCAGCTCCTGTGCCCTCATGAGCCTGGGGCTTTCTGTATAAAAGATGCAATGATATCTGTTCCCCACTAGCCATCCCCACAATGAACAACTTCCCAGGCAATAGCAAATGGCTCCATTCCAAAAGGGCTTGTTTTTTTGGTAAATCAAATAAGAGACCCCACTCAAGACCTTTGAAAGTCCCCGTCAATGAAAAAAATCCAGAAGGGTCAAAAGAGAAAGGCAGCTTTTAATCCAGTTTCACAGCAAAACCAGGCTCTTGGCTGCCTCCAAGCAGAATGCCACTCTCCTGCAGCTGTGGCCTCCATCCCAAATCATCCTGCATACTGCATTCTCTAAGGAAAGCATTTGACAAGAGAGGGTTTATGTATGGTGGATTGGGAGAAAGTGAGACTTCAACCTCAGGGTGAACCGAAGACTGGTTTGTCTTTGGTTGTTTTAGTATGAGGTTGGGCAGGATGATATGTTTGGATGGGTAGAATGAGCAGCCGCCTTCCTCTGAAACCAAAATAAAATAAAAACCAGTTTTCAAGATTCCTCCCAACTCCTCACTGGAGGCTCTGCCCTGCAGAATCACTCAAGTTGCAACAACACAAGGAGACAAAAATAGGATATTTCATGAAAATATAAGAAACTCCCAATTCCGTCCCATTAGGATGCCCTCAAGGGGCCATGCAGGGATCTTCCCATACTTCCTGCTTCCCTGATCTGAACCAAGATTGGAAAGAGGCAGGCAGCAGAGAAGATGCCCAAGAAACTCTGACATATCCACAGCTTGGCTCTGCCCCTTGGGCTTCACTGGGGTTTGGGCCTCCCTCTTGGTTGAGCTGAGTGTGCCTGAGTGGGTGGGGACAGGGAGGATTCTCCAGGTCTATCTTGATTTCATAGGTCCTTCTCAATCCAAGGTCAAAAACTGAGAATCTTATTTTCTGCACCAGGAACTCAGGGTTATCCCCAACCTATGCCGCTGGCACATGATGGTCATCCAACCTGTGTTTTTGTGAGTGAGTGAATGTGTGACTGGTTGGCCTCTGAGTGGATGACTGGATGCGTGAATGTGTGAGTGAATGGGGGAGTTAATGAATCCCTACCTAACTGTGAAGAGAAGAAAAATGAGGAGCCCCTCTCCCACTGAAACCCATAACTGCCCCATCAAGGTCATCTTTCTTTGACTCAAGATGACATCTCAATTTGATGCTTGTAGGCCCCAAGCTGATAAGGGCCACAGCCCTCTCAGAGCCACACTTCCTGGGGGCCCACAGAGCAGCTCTGCCCTCCTTCCTCTTCCCCTACCCTGCATTTCTCAGCCTCATGTTCTATTTTAGCTCACACACGACCCATGGGGGGGACCACCAAGTGGTTTTCCAATGGACTAAGCCAAGGGTTCGAAGTTGGGACTTCCTTTGGTCTGGGACTTCCTGGGGCAGAAACATAGGAGCCAACATCTGGAAACTGGATTGCATTCCCTGAGCCATGGGAGTCCAGCTGGATATTAAGGCCAGCCTGCCCTCCAGCTTTTAGAGCCGAAGATCTTTTTTTCTGAGCCCCAAAGCCGTCATGATAGTATGCCCCCAGATCCCATCAGCTAAGACCCTGTCTCTCCCAGGAACCCGTCGTGTGAGGTTGGGGCTTTTCTGCCAGTAAAGCCATTCTGATCACCTCACCCTTGACAGGGGCCAAGCCAATCACATTAGCCATAAATGACCAATGTCCTCAGCCACTCTTTTCTCGGGGGTGCATTCGTGGGTCCTATTCATCTCTCGTCAGTTAATGTCTCTAGTCCTTCCTGTAAAGGTGAAAATAAGCATTGCGCATGTGCGCAACACACACGCACACACACACACACACACACACACACAAATCCCAGTGTCTTTTTATGCATGTGGTGAGATGAAATTGTGATCTTTGTGTGACCTCCAGCTGCTGTCTTGTCTTGTAAAATATGTCCAAATGTTTAAGAATTTCTAAGCAAATGGTCCCTTAATGAAGTCTGCAGAGTTCAATAAAAGGTATGGAAAAAACAAGCCTGGAGGAGTTTATTTTTTGGAGGGCACAG